GCAGACGGAAGAAGGAATGGTACCATACCAAAACATTGCTAGAGAAATGAAAAAGCAAAAAAGTCAGGCAGAAATTATGATGTATTTCTTTTTATTTTCCTTTCTTTTTTTTTTTTTGAGATGGAGTTTCGCTCTTGTTGCCCAGGGTGGGGTGCAATGGCTTCATCTCGACTCACGACAATCTCTGCCTCCCCGGTTCAAGCGATTCTTCTGCCTCAGGCTCCCGAGTAGTTGGGATTACAGGCATGTGCCAGCACGCCTGGCTGATTTTGTATTTTTAGTAGAGACGAGTTTTCTCTATGTTGGTCAGGCTGGTCGCCAACTCCCAAACTCAGGCGATCTGCCTGCCTTGGCCTCCCAAAGTACTGGGATTACAGGTGTGAGCCACCGCGCCCGGCCTATGATGTATTTCTATAAAGTTACACTAAGTGTGCCTGCCTCTTCTGTCTCCCCTTCTACCTCCTCCGCCTCTGCCATCCTTGAGACAGCAAGACCAACTCCCCTCTTTCTTCTCAGCCGACTCAATGTGAAGACAATGAGGATGAAGAACTTTACGATGATCCACTTCTACTAATGAATAGTAAATATATTTTGTCTGTCTTATGGTTTCCTTCGCATTTTCTTTTCTGTAGCTTACTTTATTGTAAGAATACAGTATATAATAAAAATAACATACAAAATATATGTTAATTGACTATTTATGTTATCAGTGAGGTTTCCAGTCAACAGTAGGCTATGAGTAGTTAAGTTTGTGGGAGTCAGAAGTTGCATGTGGGTTTTTGACTGTGTGTGGGGTAAGCGCCACTAAGCCCTGTGTTGTTCAAGGATCAACTGTTTGCCTGTGGAGCAAGCAATGATCTCTAATGAAGGGAGACTGATGAAGGCAAATTGGCTATCAAAAATTGTCAGAATGTACTTTTCTATAAACATTCTAGGATATTGACTGATTGATGAATTAGTGCATTTTCCATAAATGTTTGTTTAGGGCCCTCTAGCCAGGGGCTTTTTTTTTTTTTTTTTTTTGACAATTCAGTGGTTTTTAGCATATGCACAGGATTGTATAATTATCACCATTATCTAATTTTAGAACATTTCATCACCACAAACACTCTGTACACATTAGCAGTCACTCCTCATTTCCCTGGTATCCTCTAATCAACTTTTTGTGGCTTGTCTATGGATTTGTTTATTCTGGACATATGTAAAAATGAAATCATACTATATATGTTATTGTGTGTCTTGCTGCTTTTACTCAGCATAATCAAAGTTCACTCATATTGTAGCATGTATGGGTATATCATTCTTTCAGATGACTGTGTGGATATATCACGTTGTATTTATCCATTCATCAACTGATGAACATTTGATTGTTTCCACTTTTAGGCTATTATGATTAATGCTGGTATGAATATTTTTGTAGAAGTTTTTGTTGGGCCATATGTTTCAGTTCTCTTGGGTATATATCTAGGAGTGGAATTGCAGCATAATATGTTAGCTGTTGATGTTTAACCTTTGGAAGAACTACCAGCCTCTTTCCCAAAGCAACTGTACCATTTCACATTTCCACCTGAAATGTATGAGGGTTTCAGTTCTCTACATCCTTGTCAGCATATGGTATTGTCTATCTTTCTGATTTTAGTCATCCTTGTGGGTGTGAAGTGGTAGCTCACTGTGGTTTTGATTTGCAGTTCCCTAATAACTTATGATGTTGAGCATTTTTTCATGTGCTTAGTGACCATTGCATATATTCTTTGGAGAAATACCTATTCAAATTCTTTGCTCATTTTAAAATTGGGTTGTATTTTTATTGTTGTAAGAGTTCTTTTTATATTCTTAACATTGTGCTCTTATGTGATGTATAATTTGCAAATATTTCTTGTTTTTTTTGAGTTGCCTTTTCACTTTCTTTTTCTCCTTTCCTTTTTTTTTTTTTTTTTTTGAGACGAAGTCTTGCTCTGTCACTCAAGCTGGAATGCAGTGGTGTGATCTTGGTTCGCTGCAGCCTCTGCCTCCCCAGCTCAAGCAATTCTCTTGCCTCAGCCTCCCGAGTAGCTGATATTACAAGTGTGCACCATCATGCCGGCTAATTTTTGTATTTTTAGTAGAGATGGGGTTTCACCATGTTGGCCAGGCTGGTCTCGAACTCCTGACCTCAGGTGATCCACCTGCTTCGGCCTCCCAAAATGCTGGGATAACAGGCGTGAGCCACCGTGCCCAGCCTGCCTTTTCAATTTCTTGATGATTCACTTCTTTGATTTTGTGATTCACTTTGAATCACAAAAGTTTTTAATTTTGATGAAGTCCAATCCATCTCTTTTTTTTCTTTTGTTGCTTGTGCTAAGAAACCACTGCTTGATCCAAGGTTGCAAAGATTTACTCCTTTGTTTTCTTCTTAGAGTTTTGTGGTTTAAGCTCTTATATTTAGATCTGGAAGTGCTTTTTTTTTTCTTTTTTTTTTTTGAGACAGAATCTCACTCTGTCACCCAGGCTGGAGAGCAATGGTGTGATCTCGGCTCACGGAAACCTCCACCTCCTGGGTTCATGCGATTCTCCTGCCTCAGCCTTTGGAGAAGCTGGGATTACAAGTGTGTGCCACCACGCTCAGCTAACTTTTGTATTTTTAGTAGAGATGGAGTTTCATCATGTTGGCCAGGCTGGTCTCGAACTCCTGACCTCTAGTGATCTGCCTGCCTTGGCTTCCCAAAGTGCTGAAATTACAGGTGTGAGCCACAGCACCCAGCTCAGATATTCTTAGTGTTTTCAAATTTAACTTTGTTGTGCTTTTACTTGATGTGGAAATTTGCAACACTTGAAGTAAAGCTATTACACTCCGAAAAGTTGTGCAGCAAATTTAATGATGGTCCTTGCCCTATATTTGTCTGCTGTTCCTGCCCCTACCCAAAGTTAGTACTCTGCATTGTGCTGCCTCCTCCCATGTCATCTCTCAGGCTATGGATGCAAAGTGTCATTTTATTTTATCCTTTTAAAAACATCAGTTACCCTGACCAGAAGGAAAGAATTTAGTATGTTGGTATAATGGTGGGACTGTAGGCCGCAGACTGTAGGAATAGTGTGCTGCAGGTGAGCAAGTGAAACTTCATTCTTAGATTAATAATTTATGATAGCTATTAGTGGGAGATAGATTGCTTATATGGAACAGACTCAAGATTATTGTTTAGTCTATGCAGAGGAAGCAAAATGTATAAAATTGTGGAGGAAAGAACAACAGCAAGTCATTCAGGATGTCTAGAGCAAATACTCAGGATGGAGGTTGGAGATGCGTTTGAGAGAGAGGGAGAGCATGATAATGTGTGCCAGGCTATAGAATTTGGTGTTTAACCTGATGGAGAAAGGGAGTAATAGATTCCAAGTGGAATAAATTATTTTAGTTCCCAAAATGGAAATAGTGATTTTTTTTTCTGATTGTAAAGGGAATACATGTTTGTCATAACATGCAAACAAGTAATAAAAAAATAGGCAGTGAAAAGTCCCTGTAATCCCATTCACTAGAGATAACCACTGCTTAACAGTTTGCTGTATAGTTTTACAGAGGAGAATTTTGTGATCAGTTTTGCAGCAGTGTGGTTGGTGGAAAGGACAAAAGTTGGATGACATTGGAAGTAGATGGCTGTTAGGTCCAAATAGGAATGACGAGGACCTGTTTCTTAGTGGTAGCTGTGGGGGTAGAAAAGGTGCAGAACTGGGGAAAAGTTCAAGGGATTTATTTAGGAGCTAGGATTCAGTGATCAGTTTGGCAACTGAGTGAAGGACTGATAAGTGGCCAGGATGAGAGTTGATTGGATTTCCCAGAACCTGGGACCAAACTGTGACATCATTTGAGCAGGCATAAAAGGGACAAATAGCAGTTGTTGCTAGCAGCATAATTTCAGAGTGGAAAGTCTGTCCTTTTGTTCTTATTTTCCTCCTGTGTTTCTGGGTTTATTTAGAAGGGGAGGGTACAAGTAAGAATTCAATTTTGTTTGGACAGATAAAAGCTATTATATCATGCCCTTATCTCTAATTGTTTCTTTTATTAGTTGAGTATAGCAGATTTCTTTGAGAAGTTGCTTCTGTTTTGGTGTGTAATTATAGCATGAGCTTTTAAACTTCACAAAGTTTATCTTGGAATCTTTACAATTTTATTCTGGGGAATTGGGATTGCGGTGAGGGAGCCACTTTGGCAAGTTATTGACAGAGATTCTTTGACTCTAAAGTAAGAGCTGATTGTATCTCTGAATAGGTTTTTTTTTTTTTTTTCATTTGAGACAGGGTCTCACGTTGTCACCTAGGCAGTGACATGATCTTGGCTCACCGCAGCTTCCACCTCCTGAGCTCAAGCAATCCTCCCACCTCAGCCTCCTGAGTAGGTGGGACTACCAGGATGTGGCAACACGCCTGGCTAATTTTTGTATTTTTTTGTAGAGATGGGGTTTCACAATGTTGCCCAGACTCGTCTTGAACTCCTGAGCTCATGCCATCTGCCTGTGTTGGCCTCCCAAAGTGCTAGGATTAGAGGTGTGAGCCACTGCACCCAGCCCGAATCGGGTCTTGCTTTCACCAAGTTCTGCTATGTTTCTTATTCCTGGGAACAGGCAACTGTCTGATATAGTTTGGATATTTGTCCCCTCCAAATCTCAGGTTGGAAATTGATCTCCGGTGTTGGAAGTGGGGCTAACTGGGAAGTGTTTGGGTCATGGGGGCAGATCCCTTATGACTGGCTTGGTGCTGTCCTAGGTAATGAGTGAATTCTTGCTCTATCGGTTCCCAGGGAGATCTGGTTGTTCAAAAAGAATCTGGGATATCCCTCCTCTCTTTCTTGCTCCTTCTGTTGCCATGTGACACACTGGCTCCCCTTCCCCTTGTGCCGTGATTGAAAGCTTCCTGAGGCCCTCATCGGAAGCAGATGCTGGTGCCATGTTTCTTATATGGCCTGCAGAACCATGAGCCAAATAAAATTCTTTTCTTTATAAATTAGCCAGTTTGAGGTATTCCTTTATAGCAACGCAAAATGGACTAATACACTAATATCTCACACATTTTCTGTCCTTACAACTTTTTGGATGGTTAATCAAGATAATGTGCATAAAGAACTACATAATGCTATGTAGTAGGCACTAAAAGACACTGGCTTCTTCTATCTTACCTAAGAACAAACTTGAGATTATAAAAAAATGAAAAGTTAAAATCTCTTTCTTGCAAGTTTCATTTTTCCTTTAAAAAATTTTAAAAGTATATCTAAATGCCACCTCCTGTCTGCTTTCTCATCTCTGGAAGATGGGAAATCTTCCAGAGATGAGAAATGTCCATGATACTCCTCCTTTGCACTCATAGTACCTTGGAACATTCTTCTTTCAAGCAGCTCATCATTCAGTATTTTAATTGTGCAGTACAATGCCTGGCACATAATTGATCCTCAATAAATATTTGTTGTAGAGATGTCTTGAAATGAGATAAAATGTTCTCCATTGCCTTCTCTTGAACAGCTGAACAACCGTACTGAAAAAAATAGGTTTGTTTATCCACTCAGAAGCTTGGTTTGTTTTGGAAGAAAAATGGTATTTTGTTAGGAAGTTTAAGTATTACCGTCTTAAAATAAATTTAAATAAAAAAAAATAAATTCTGATGTCTTCTGATATATACCTTGATAGAAGATTTTGTGTTGTGATTTGAAATGAAGGCAACAGTGTGACTTTTTTTTTTTTTTTTTTTGAGACAGAGTGTCACTCTGTCATCAGGCTGGAGTGCAGTGGTGCGATCTTGGCTCACTGCAACCTCTGCCTCCCAGGTTCAAGTGATTCTTCTGCCTCAGTCTCCCGAGCAGCTAGGATTACAGGTGCATGCCACCACGCCCGGCTAATTTTTGTATTTTTTTTTTTTTTTGAGATGGAGTCTCACTCCGTCGCCCAGGCTGGAGTGCAGTGGCGCCATCTCTGTTCACTGCAACCTCCATCTCCTGGGTTCAAGTGATTCTCCAGTCTCAGCTTCCCGAGTAGCTGGGATTACAGACATGTGCCACCACACCCAGCTAATTTTTATATTTTTAGTAGAGACGGGGTTTTGCCATGTTGGCCAGGATGGTCTCAATCTCTTGACCTTGTGATCTGCCTGCCTCGGCCTCCTGAAGTGCTGGGATTACAGGTGTGAGCCATTGCGCCTGGCCTAACTTTTGTATTTTTGTAGAGACAGGGTTTCACCATGTTGGCCAGGCTGGTCTCAAACTCCTGACCTCAAGTAATCTGCCCACCTCAGCCTCTCAAAGTGCTGGGATTACAGGTGTGAGCCACAGCGCCCAGCCTCCTTTAAGTGCTTGAGAATATGAGATTTTAAAAAATTTATTTATTTATTGTAGAGATGGGGTCTTACTGTTTTGCCCAGGCTGGCCTCAAACTCCTGAGTTCAAGTGATCCTCTTGCCTCAGCCTTCCAAAGTGCTGGGATTACAGGCGTGAGGCACCGTGCCCAGCCAAGGTCTTTGAAGTACTTAAGAATGACTGTTTCTCTGAACTTCATTTATTCATCTAACATTTATTGAGTTCTTCTTTATGCCCTAGTCTAGACCTTGTGCTAAGGGCTATGGAAAGTCAAAGAGTTACAAATCGTTTCCTATCCTCAAGACCTTTCACTTTGATGACAGAGGAAGACCAAAACATCTCCACATTACATTATAGTTTCATAGGTAAGGTAAGCACAAAGGAACATTGTCCATTCATATTTGGTACACGAGTTTGTTGTTTATGCCTGTGTATAGGGTGAGTGCAGCAGGAAAGCTTTTTGGAGGAGCTGAGACTTGAAGGATACATGGAGAAAGACTGGGGAAAGGCATTTATTCCCAGCAAAGTGTATATACCTGTGCAAAGGCAGGGTGGTATTAGAAGTCTATAATTGGTTCTTTATGGCTGGAGGTAAGGCTGCAGATACAAGCAGAGGTCAAAGGAATCATGAAAGATAAGGAATCATGTGCCAAGATAAGGAATTTAACGATTCTGATTTGTATTTTAGAAAGATCACTGATACAGCAGTGTAAAGGTGGGTATATTAGATTTAGGTTCACCTACAGTACAAAACAGGTGGTCTCAACAAAATAGAGGTATATTTCTCACACTGAAGTCCAGTTTTGGCATGATGACTGTAGGATCATCAAAGACCTGAGTTCCTTCTGTCTGCTTGACTGTCCCTTGGCACAGCTTCCATTACCCTTATTGTCCAGAATGACTGCTGGAGTGCCATCCACCATATTTGAACTACAGACACACTTCTAGCTAAGTTCCCTTTAAGTAGCTATCTTGGAAGTGTCTCATCCAGTGACTTCCACTTCTAGCTAATTGACCAGTCGTAGCAGCGAGGAAGGCTGGGAAATGTACACTTCACCTGGATACATGCCACCCAGAATAAAACCATGGTCTGTTCCTAAGGAAGAAAGGGAGAATGGGTGTATGCTAGGCAGCCAGTAGTGTTGCCACAAAGAGGATGGATAATGGAGTTAGGGAGAACAATTTAGTACAATTTACCCAAGTAGTAATACGTGTGATTGCTTACACAAGACTGGTTTGGTTAATAATGCAAGAATTGAAACTCTGTACTAACTCTGAGTAAAAGCCATTCTGCTGGGAAACCTAGAGGACTCCAGTGGTTATTTTGATGACATAACTGTTTTAGTGGGGCAAAAATTGTACTTTAATTATTTTAACCTTTGAATTAAAAGACTTCCAATTAAACTTTTAGTAAAATTAAATCAGTACTAAAGAGAATTAATGTTTTTAAGAAAGACATTGATAGGAATTCCTTTTTTAAAAAAGTGTGTAGTATGATTTTTAAAAACTATATGACAATATACATTAAACGGGTTTACAGTGGTTTTTTGGGAGATGAAATAATTTTATTTTTCTTTTTTGCAATTCCTTTTTTAGATTTTCTATACTTAGCACATGTTACTTTTTTAAAAATTGTGATAAACATAACAAGAAATTTACCATCTTAACTATTTTTAGGTATACAGTTCAGTGGGATTGAGTACATTCATATTGTTGTGCTACCATCACCACCATCCATCCACAGACCTCTTTCATCTTACAAATCTGAAACTCTGGACCTATTAAAGAATAAGTGCCCATTCTCCCCTTCCCCCAGCACATGGCAACCACATTCTGCTTTCTGTCTCTATGAATTTGACTACTGTACCTACCTGATGTACATGGGATCTATAGTGTTTGTCCTTTTGTGAGGGCTTATATGACATAGCATAATGCCTTCAAGCTTGTTGTAGCATGTGTCAGAATTTCCCTCCTTTTTATGGCTAATATTCTGTTACATGTATATGCTACCAATTGTTTGTCCACTCATCCGTTAAGGGAAGCTTGGATTGCTCCCACATTTTGACTACTGTGAATAATGGTGCTACAAACATGGGTATAGAAGTATCTCCTTGAGTCCCTGCTTTTCGTTCTTTTGACTCCATACCCAGAAGTGGAACTGCTGGATCATATGGTAATTCTCTGTTTAATTTTTTTGATGAACCATTCTCTGCCTTTTGCCTCTGCTGTGTTCATAGATTCCAGGAGGGCTTCGTGTATGGACCTCAAGCGTTGGAGGTAGCAGACTTTTCAGCAGAAGGTAAAGCAGAGTATTGCCTTCTGGTGTCATTGTGGAAAAATGATGTTTTTTTGTTTATGTGCAGAAAAGATGAAAAGGAATATGCATTGAAGCAAATTGAAGGCACAGGAATATCCATGTCGGCTTGTAGAGAGATTGCAGTAAGTGGATACAAATACAGTTATTTATTTTAAACAGTGACCCCTCTCTTTCTTTTGCATTCAGCTTTTGCGAGAATTGAAGCACCCTAATGTGATTGCATTGCAGAAGGTGTTCCTTTCTCACAGTGACAGGAAGGTATGGCTGCTGTTTGATTATGCAGAGCATGACTTGTGGGTAAGTATAATCTCACTGTATTTCTAGGATTGACTATATTATTATGTTTTTTTTTAATTTTTAGCATATTATTAAGTTTCACCGTGCATCAAAAGCAAATAAAAAGCCCATGCAGTTGCCAAGATCTATGGTTAAATCCTTACTTTACCAGATTCTTGATGGTATCCATTACCTCCATGCAAATTGGGTGCTTCACAGAGACTTGGTAAGTATTTTTCTTTTAAATTCATCAATATGTGGTAATTTGAATGCTCTATTTTTATTTCTAGAAACCAGCAAATATCCTAGTAATGGGAGAAGGTCCTGAGAGGGGGAGAGTCAAAATAGGTAGGTAATTATTCCTAAAATAATTTATTTAAGAATTTTATGTTAATTTATTTTATTTTTTTAGCTGACATGGGTTTTGCCAGATTATTCAATTCTCCTCTAAAGCCACTAGCAGATTTGGATCCAGTAGTTGTGACATTTTGGTATCGGGCTCCAGAACTTTTGCTTGGTGCAAGGCATTATACAAAGGCCATTGGTAAGTTGGTCTAAAATGATTTACTATCTTGTATATACAAAAACTTATGTTTCTTCCTTCCCAGATATATGGGCAATAGGTTGTATATTTGCTGAATTGTTGACTTCGGAACCTATTTTTCACTGTCGTCAGGAAGATATAAAAACAAGCAATCCCTTTCATCATGATCAACTGGATCGGATATTTAGTGTCATGGGGTTTCCTGCAGGTAATTTATTTTCCTTTTTAAAGTCATATTTTTTTTCTATAACAATATTTAATTTTTTTGTAAGATAAAGACTGGGAAGATATTAGAAAGATGCCAGAATATCCCACACTTCAAAAAGACTTTAGAAGAACAACGTAAGTAATTCCACACAGTCTTAGTCTTTTTGCCAGTGATGTGTGACTGTGCGTGTCCTTGCAGGTATGCCAACAGTAGCCTCATAAAGTACATGGAGAAACACAAGGTCAAGCCTGACAGCAAAGTGTTCCTCTTGGTAGGTGCTTCTCTCCCAGACTAAAATCTGATATGTGCTGTACATTTCCTGTGTGTCACTCTAGCTTCAGAAACTCCTGACCATGGATCCAACCAAGAGAATTACCTCGGAGCAAGCTCTGCAGGATCCCTATTTTCAGGAGGACCCTTTGCCAACATTAGAGTATGTATCCTGTCTTTTCTGTGTCCTTTGCTATGATATGTTTTTTCTTTTTAATGATTTTTAGTGTATTTGCCGGCTGCCAGATTCCATACCCCAAACGAGAATTCCTTAATGAAGATGATCCTGAAGAAAAAGGTGACAAGGTATAAACTGCACGGTATACTTTCACTTCCAATCATACCAAGCTTGCTTTTTTCCCCTTAAAAGAATCAGCAACAGCAGCAGAACCAGCATCAGCAGCCCACAGCCCCTCCACAGCAGGCAGCAGCCCCTCCACAGGCGCCCCCACCACAGCAGAACAGCACCCAGACCAACGGGACCGCAGGTGGGGCTGGGGCCGGGGTCGGGGGCACCGGAGCAGGGTTGCAGCACAGCCAGGACTCCAGCCTGAACCAGGTGCCTCCAAACAAGAAGCCACGGCTAGGGCCTTCAGGCGCAAACTCAGGTGGACCTGTGATGCCCTCGGATTATCAGGTACTCCCTGAATGTCTAATGTTCATATGCTTAGTAATTCCCTTTTCCTGTTTCCTTCTCCTAGCACTCCAGTTCTCGCCTGAATTACCAAAGCAGCGTTCAGGGATCCTCTCAGTCCCAGAGCACACTTGGCTACTCTTCCTCGTCTCAGCAGAGCTCACAGTACCACCCATCTCACCAGGCCCACCGGTACTGACCAGCTCCCGTTGGGCCAGGCCAGCCCAGCCCAGAGCACAGGCTCCAGCAATATGTCTGCATTGAAAAGAACCAAAAAAATGCAAACTATGATGCCATTTAAAACTCATACACATGGGAGGAAAACCTTATATACTGAGCATTGTGCAGGACTGATAGCTCTTCTTTATTGACTTAAAGAAGATTCTTGTGAAGTTTCCCCAGCACCCCTTCCCTGCATGTGTTCCATTGTGACTTCTCTGATAAAGCGTCTGATCTAATCCCAGCACTTCTGTAACCTTCAGCATTTCTTTGAAGGATTTCCTGGTGCACCTTTCTCATGCTGTAGCAATCACTATGGTTTATCTTTTCAAAGCTCTTTTAATAGGATTTTAATGTTTTAGAAACAGGATTCCAGTGGTGTATAGTTTTATACTTCATGAACTGATTTAGCAACACAGGTAAAAATGCACCTTTTAAAGCACTACGTTTTCACAGACAATAACTGTTCTGCTCATGGAAGTCTTAAACAGAAACTGTTACTGTCCCAAAGTACTTTACTATTACGTTCGTATTTATCTAGTTTCAGGGAAGGTCTAATAAAAAGACAAGCGGTGGGACAGAGGGAACCTACAACCAAAAACTGCCTAGATCTTTGCAGTTATGTGCTTTATGCCACGAAGAACTGAAGTATGTGGTAATTTTTATAGAATCATTCATATGGAACTGAGTTCCCAGCATCATCTTATTCTGAATAGCATTCAGTAATTAAGAATTACAATTTTAACCTTCATGTAGCTAAGTCTACCTTAAAAAGGGTTTCAAGAGCTTTGTACAGTCTCGATGGCCCACACCAAAACGCTGAAGAGAGTAACAACTGCACTAGGATTTCTGTAAGGAGTAATTTTGATCAAAAGACGTGTTACTTCCCTTTGAAGGAAAAGTTTTTAGTGTGTATTGTACATAAAGTCGGCTTCTCTAAAGAACCATTGGTTTCTTCACATCTGGGTCTGCGTGAGTAACTTTCTTGCATAATCAAGGTTACTCAAGTAGAAGCCTGAAAATTAATCTGCTTTTAAAATAAAGAGCAGTGTTCTCCATTCGTATTTGTATTAGATATAGAGTGACTATTTTTAAAGCATGTTAAAAATTTAGGTTTTATTCATGTTTAAAGTATGTATTATGTATGCATAATTTTGCTGTTGTTACTGAAACTTAATTCTATCAAGAATCTTTTTCATTGCACTGAATGATTTCTTTTGCCCCTAGGAGAAAACTTAATAATTGTGCCTAAAAACTATGGGCGGATAGTATAAGACTATACTAGACAAAGTGAATATTTGCATTTCCATTATCTATGAATTAGTGGCTGAGTTCTTTCTTAGCTGCTTTAAGGAGCCCCTCACTCCCCAGAGTCAAAAGGAAATGTAAAAACTTAGAGCTCCCATTGTAATGTAAGGGGCAAGAAATTTGTGTTCTTCTGAATGCTACTAGCAGCACCAGCCTTGTTTTAAATGTTTTCTTGAGCTAGAAGAAATAGCTGATTATTGTATATGCAAATTACATGCATTTTTAAAAACTATTCTTTCTGAACTTATCTACCTGGTTATGATACTGTGGGTCCATACACAAGTAAAATAAGATTAGACAGAAGCCAGTATACATTTTGCACTATTGATGTGATACTGTAGCCAGCCAGGACCTTACTGATCTCAGCATAATAATGCTCACTAATAATGAAGTCTGCATAGTGACACTCATCAAGACTGAAGATGAAGCAGGTTACGTGCTCCATTGGAAGGAGTTTCTGATAGTCTCCTGCTGTTTTACCCCTTCCATTTTTTAAAATAAGAAATTAGCAGCCCTCTGCATAATGTAGCTGCCTATATGCAGTTTTATCCTGTGCCCTAAAGCCTCACTGTCCAGAGCTGTTGGTCATCAGATGCTTATTGCACCCTCACCATGTGCCTGGTGCCCTGCTGGGTAGAGAACACAGAGGACAGGGCATACTTCTTGTCCTTAAGGAGCTTGTGATCTGTGACAGTAAGCCCTCCTGGGATGTCTGTGCCATGTGATTGACTTACAAGTGAAACTGTCTTATAATATGAAGGTCTTTTTGTTTACTTCTAAACCCACTTGGGTAGTTACTATCCCCAAATCTGTTCTGTAAATAATATTATGGAAGGGTTTCTATGTCAGTCTACCTTAGAGAAAGCCAGTGATTCAATATCACAAAAGGCATTGACGTATCTTTGAAATGTTCACAGCAGCCTTTTAACAACAACTGGGTGGTCCTTGTAGGCAGAACATACTCTCCTAAGTGGTTGTAGGAAATTGCAAGGAAAATAGAAGGTCTGTTCTTGCTCTCAAGGAGGTTACCTTTAATAAAAGAAGACAAACCCAGATAGATATGTAAACCAAAATACTATGCCCCTTAATACTTTATAAGCAGCATTGTTAAATAGTTCTTACGCTTATACATTCACAGAACTACCCTGTTTTCCTTGTATATAATGACTTTTGCTGGCAGAACTGAAATATAAACTGTAAGGGGATTTCGTCAGTTGCTCCCAGTATACAATATCCTCCAGGACATAGCCAGAAATCTCCATTCCACACATGACTGAGTTCCTATCCCTGCACTGGTACTGGCTCTTTTCTCCTCTTTCCTTGCCTCAGGGTTCGTGCTACCCACTGATTCCCTTTACCCTTAGTAATAATTTTGGATCATTTTCTTTCCTTTAAAGGGGAACAAAGCCTTTTTTTTTTTTGAGACGGAGTGTTGCTCTGTCACCCAAGCTGGAGTGCAGTGGCACGATCTTGGCTCACTCCAACCTCCACCTTCCAGGTTCAAGTGATTCTCCTGCCTCAGCCTCCCGAGTAGCTGGGACTACGGGCACGCACCACCACGTCTGGCTAATTTTTGTATTTTTAGTAGAGATGGGGTTTCACCCTATTGGTCAGGCTGGTCTTGAATTCCTCACCTCAGGTCATCCGCCTGTCTCGGCCTCCCGAAGTGCTGGGATTATAGGTGTGAGCCACCGCACCCAGTTGGGAACAAAGCCTTTTTAACACACGTAAGGGCCCTCAAACCGTGGGACCTCTAAGGAGACCTTTGAAGCTTTTTGAGGGCAAACTTTACCTTTGTGGTCCCCAAATGATGGCATTTCTCTTTGAAATTTATTAGATACTGTTATGTCCCCCAAGGGTACAGGAGGGGCATCCCTCAGCCTATGGGAACACCCAAACTAGGAGGGGTTATTGACAGGAAGGAATGAATCCAAGTGAAGGCTTTCTGCTCTTCGTGTTACAAACCAGTTTCAGAGTTAGCTTTCTGGGGAGGTGTGTGTTTGTGAAAGGAATTCAAGTGTTGCAGGACAGATGAGCTCAAGGTAAGGTAGCTTTGGCAGCAGGGCTGATACTATGAGGCTGAAACAATCCTTGTGATGAAGTAGATCATGCAGTGACATACAAAGACCAAGGATTATGTATATTTTTATATCTCTGTGGTTTTGAAACTTTAGTACTTAGAATTTTGGCCTTCTGCACTACTCTTTTGCTCTTACGAACATAATGGACTCTTAAGAATGGAAAGGGATGACATTTACCTATGTGTGCTGCCTCATTCCTGGTGAAGCAACTGCTACTTGTTCTCTATGCCTCTAAAATGATGCTGTTTTCTCTGCTAAAGGTAAAAGAAAAGAAAAAAATAGTTGGAAAATAAGACATGCAACTTGATGTGCTTTTGAGTAAATTTATGCAGCAGAAACTATACAATGAAGGAAGAATTCTATGGAAATTACAAATCCAAAACTCTATGATGATGTCTTCCTAGGGAGTAGAGAAAGGCAGTGAAATGGCAGTTAGACCAACAGAGGCTTGAAGGATTCAAGTACAAGTAATATTTTGTATAAAACATAGCAGTTTAGGTCCCCATAATCCTCAAAAATAGTCACAAATATAACAAAGTTCATTGTTTTAGGGTTTTTAAAAAACGTGTTGTACCTAAGGCCATACTTACTCTTCTATGCTATCACTGCAAAGGGGTGATATGTATGTATTATATAAAAAAAAAAACCCTTAATGCACTGTTATCTCCTAAATATTTAGTAAATTAATACTATTTAATTTTTTTAAAGATTTGTCTGTGTAGACACTAAAAGTATTACACAAAATCTGGACTGAAGGTGTCCTTTTTAACAACAATTTAAAGTACTTTTTATATATGTTATGTAGTATATCCTTTCTAAACTGCCTAGTTTGTATATTCCTATAATTCCTATTTGTGAAGTGTACCTGTTCTTGTCTCTTTTTTCAGTCATTTTCTGCACGCATCCCCCTTTATATGGTTATAGAGATGACTGTAGCTTTTCGTGCTCCACTGCGAGGTTTGTGCTCAGAGCCGCTGCACCCCAGCGAGGCCTGCTCCATGGAGTGCAGGACGAGCTACTGCTTTGGAGCGAGGGTTTCCTGCTTTTGAGTTGACCTGACTTCCTTCTTGAAATGACTGTTAAAACTAAAATAAATTACATTGCATTTATTTTATATTCTTGGTTGAAATAAAATTTAATTGACTTTGCTTCTGTGTGGATTTTTTAAATATAAAAAAAA